CCCAGGCTGGAGTGCAATGGCGACATCTCAGCTCACTGCAAGCTTCGCCTCCGGGGTTCAAACGATTCTCCTGCCTCAGCCTCCCCAATAGCTGGGGTTACGGCGCTCGCCAGCCACCACGCCCGGCTAATTTTTGTATTTTCAGTAGAGACAGGGTTTCACCAGGTTGGTCTCGATTTCCTGGATTCGTGATCCGCCACCCCACCTCGGCCTCCCAAAGCGGTGAGATTACAGGCGTGAGCCACCGCGTCTGGCCAACACGTGGTAATCTGAAGGGACCACCACAGTATATGCGGCCCGCCTTCCACGGAAACGTCATGAGGCCCACGACTCAAAGGCGTGCCTCATTAAGTTACCGACAGCCCCAAACTCGCCCTTCCACGCCGGGCCTCAAGGTGCTCTGTGGACCACAGCGGGGCCCGGGGCCCTCGCGAGGGAGGGAAGAGTTCGCTCCAGGTCCCCGCGATTCCCCCGGAAAGTGAAACTGCAGAGGTGTTGCGTGGACACCCGCGGTCAGACACGACCCCAGGCCGCGCGGGCCCCAGAGGAAGCGAGCGCGAGTCCGCGGTGGTGGCTGGGCGCTCAGTGAGGACGCCATTCCGCCACGAAAACGCCCGCGACGCCGCTGGCCCCTGCGCGGTGGGGCGAGGTAGGCTGGCCGGACCTGCGAAGCCCGACGAGCCCGGCGCCGGCTGGCTGCAGCTTGCTCTGCCTCCCTGGCCTGGCCCCGAGGCTCCCGCGAGCCGGGATCCGCGAACACCGGGGCCGAACCGACTCTCTCGGGCCTCAGACGGCGTGGACCCTGGAAGGCCCCAGTTCGGCCGCTTCCCCGGAAGTCCCCCAGTGGGCTCCGGCCGCTCTGGCCCGCGCGCGTCCGGCTCGCTGGTGCCCTGGGCGGCGCCCGGCCGCTGGCGCTTCTCGGGCGCTAGGGGGCGCGCGGCCGCGCGGGAGCCGCACTGGGCCGCGGCGGCCGCTCGACTGTTCTGAGGAGCGGCCCGGACGCGCGCCGCCCCCGCCCGCGTTTCCCCGGCAACCCGCGGCCGCCGCCATGGACGCGCTGTTGGGCACAGGGCCTCGCCGGGCTCGCGGCTGCCTGGGCGCGGCTGGACCCACGTCTTCAGGTCGCGCGGCGCGGACCCCGGCGGCGCCCTGGGCGCGCTTCTCCGCCTGGCTGGAGTGTGTGTGCGTGGTCACCTTCGACCTGGAGCTGGGCCAGGCGCTGGAGGTGAGCGGGCGCGAGCGCGGGCGCGGGCGGGTGGTGTCACCAAGCACTCTGTCTTCCTCTGCAGCTGGTGTATCCGAACGACTTCCGGCTCACAGACAAGGAGGTGAGTCCCGGCCCTCTTGGGAATGGACAGGAGTCGGCCCTCACCGGGGTTTTATATGTTTCAGAAAAGCAGCATCTGCTACCTGTCTTTTCCCGACTCGCACTCAGGTAGGCAACCCCACCTTTCCTGGGGCTGGACATTGACCCGTGTGGTGGGGCTGCCCCTTCTTAGGCTGCCTTGGAGACACTCAGTTCAGCTTCCGCATGCGCCAGTGTGGAGGGCAGAGGAGCCCCTGGCATGCCGACGACAGGCACTACAACAGCAGGGCCCCTGTGGCACTGCAGGTGAGCACTGGGCTGCGTCTCTGGCCTGCTTCGGCGTGGCTGGCTAACACCATGCTCCTTGCAGAGGGAGCCGGCACACTACTTCGGCTACGTGTACTTCAGGCAGGTGAAGGACAGCTCTGTGAAGAGGGGCTACTTCCAGAAGGTGCGCTGCTTGGCCACTCTGGGCTGGCACCTAAATTCTGGCCACCGTGCGTTTCCCTCCGAAGGCCCTAGGGTCCAGCCCCACCGGCCGCCACCCAGGGAGTTCAGTGTTGGGTTTTCTCCTGTCTAATAATTCTGGGGTCCAAGTCAGGCGTTCCTGGGGCAGCTGTCCTGTGAAGTTGGTGGGACGTGCTACCCTGGGCCAGCTCCAGGTGAGCGTGGCTTCGGTGGTCCCCGTGGGCTCCTGGGCCTCTAACTGGCCCCGTGGCCCTGCAGTCTTTGGTGCTGGTGTCCCGCTTGCCCTTTGTCCGGCTGTTCCAAGCGCTGCTAAGCCTCATCGCCCCCGAGTACTTTGACAAGCTGGCGCCCTGCCTGGAAGCAGGTGAGTGGCCATCAGTCGTGGCCATCGTGGTCGAGGGTCCTGATGCGGGCTACTGCATCCGCAGTGTGCAGTGAGATCGACCAGTGGCCGGCGCCTGCACCTGGGCAGACCCTGAACCTACCTGTCATGGGCGTTGTTGTCCAGGTGAGAGCCAGCTGGCTGGGGAGTAGGCTCTGTCCCTCTGGCAGCTGCTCCCTCCTTCTCCCAGGTGCGCATCCCATCCAGGGTGGACAAGTCCGAGTCCAGTCCTCCGAAGCAGTTTGACCAAGAGGTGGGAGCTGAGGCGGAGGTGGAGCTGAAACACTTGGCCCTGACCTTCACTCTCCTCCTCTCAGAACCTGCTGCCAGCCCCAGTGGTTCTTGCTAGCGTCCACGAGCTGGACCTGTTCAGGTGAGCCCCCTAGGGTTCTGCACACTGCTTTTCTGACCTCCCCGACCTTCCTGCCCGGCCCCAGGTGCTTCCGGCCTGTGCTGACTCATATGCAGACACTGTGGGAGCTCATGCTCCTCGGGGAGCCCCTGCTAGTCCTGGCACCCTCGCCCGACGTGTCCTCGGAGATGGTGCTGGCCTTGACCAGGTATCGCCTTGGCCCGGTCCCGGCTGGGGAAGCCTCACCTGCTCCCTGCTGCCTCTGCCCACAGCTGCCTGCAGCCCCTCAGGTTCTGCTGCGACTTCCGTCCCTACTTCACCATCCATGACAGCGAGTTCAAGGAGTTCACCACACGCACGCAGGCCCCGTAAGTGCCGCCTCTGCCCCGCCTCTTGCCCTTCTCTGCCTCTTCTCTCTCTCTGTCTGTCTAGACCAAACGTGGTCCTGGGAGTCACAAACCCTTTCTTTATCAAAACACTCCAGCACTGGCCCCACATCCTCCGAGTCGGGGAGCCCAAGATGTCAGGTCAGGCTCCCGGTGAGGTGCAGGGGGTGCTGACTGAGGCCTGGCCACCGGGCGTGTCTCGTAGGAGACCTGCCTAAGCAAGTCAAGCTGAAAAAGCCTTCAAGGTTGAAGACCCTGGACACCAAGCCAGGTCTGTGCTCCCCTCGACCTGGAGCCCCTCCAAGGGTGGGGCGCCAGCTGTGCCCTCCCGCCAGGCCTCTACACCGCTTACACGGCCCACCTCCACCGCGACAAGGCGCTGCTCAAACGGCTGCTCAAGGTATATGGTTTGTGGGGCAGGGGCTGGGGACGGCAGCAAGGGCCTGGCCCTCTCTCCCCTGCAGGGCGTGCAGAAGAAGCGGCCGTCAGATGTGCAGAGCGCCCTGCTGCGGCGGCACCTCCTGGAGCTCACCCAGAGCTTCATCATCCCCCTGGTGAGGCCCGGGGCTGGGGGACATGGGACTGGCCCGGGCTCACTCCCCTCCCTTCCCCACCCAGGAGCACTACATGGCCAGCCTCATGCCCCTGCAGAAGAGCATCACGCCCTGGAAGGTGGGGGTCCTGTGGGGGTTTTGTGGGGTCCATCCCACGTGCTGGCTCACCCATCCCCTCTCAGACTCCCCCCCAGATCCAGCCCTTCAGCCAGGATGACTTCCTGCGTAGCCTGGAGCATGCTGGGCCCCAGCTCACCTGCATCCTCAAGGGCGACTGGCTGGGTCTCTACAGGTGCGTGGACTGCAGGTGCAGGCAGCTTGAGCCCTCCTTGGTCCACACCCCATGGCCCCCCGCCTGTTAATCCCCACAGGCGGTTTTTCAAGTCCCCCCATTTTGATGGCTGGTACCGGCAGCGGCACAAGGAGATGGCCCTGAAGCTGGAGGCCCTGCACCTGGAGGCTATCTGTGAGGCGGTGAGAGAGGCTGGGGGTTGGGGAGGGCCAGATTGCTGACAGTAGACCCCGTCTTGCCCTGCAGAACATCGAGACCTGGATGAAAGACAAGTCCGAGGTGGAGGTCGTGGACCTGGTCCTGAAACTTCGTGAGAAGCTGGTAAGATGCCTCCCAGCCTTGTCCCAGCGCCATGCGCCTGCCCTGACCATGGCTGCCCCTCCAGGTGCGGGCTCAGGGCCACCAGCTCCCTGTGAAGGAGGCTACGCTGCAGCGGGCACAGCTGTACATCGAGACGGTCATCGGCTCCCTGCCCAAAGACCTGCAGGCTGTCTTGTGCCCTCCCTAGAACAAAGCCAAGGGCCACGGTCCCAGGGCCCTAGGTCTGCCTGAGCCTCCCACTCCCCAGTGGTGGCGGCACTGGGCCAAGCACACGCTCCCCTTCCTTGGCCCCCCGCCCAGACTGCAGGCTCCCCTTCCTGCACCACCATTGTCTCAGCAGTAAAGGCGACATTTGGAACCACAGCATGGCCTTGACCATAGGGGTTCCTCGCAGGCAGAGCCTTGCCTCCTCCTGGGTCCCACCTGGCCTCTGCAGACCTTAGGCTGGGACGGGGGCGGGGACAGGCTGGGAGCCCTTGCTGATGTGGGTGCGTCTACCGTCTGCCCCTCCCGGTGCCCATCTGTTGGCCCCCGACCCCCCTGCGCTGTGTGTGATGCTTCCCTCAGCCCAACAGGCTGCCCAGGACAGGAGGGACCCTCTCCTGACACAGCCCCCGTCTTGTCTGGGGATGGGAGGCTATTTTGCATATAGTCATCAACTTGAGAAAGGGAGAGACCACTTTGCAGTGTGAAGAGCTCTGCTCACCACCCCTGGTGCTCCTCTGGACACCCACCTGCTTGGGGCTGTGGTTTGTTGGGAGGTAGGGGTTGGGCAGGGGGCTGTGTGCAGCCCAGCACCTCTGCTAGGAGAGCTGGCTCAGCCTGGCTCTCGGAGAGCCACAGCACCTTCCTGGCTCCCAGTCCTGGAGCCCCCACCAGGCACCAGCTCCGTGCGTCCCTTCTGGGAGGTGGACAGGGCTCCTGTTGTCCAAGTGTGTCCGTCCATCCCCCACATGCAGCCCAAGGGGCTCTGGACTTCGGCCTGACCCTGCCTCTGGCTGGAGCCTGCATGTCTCCCTTTCCTTGGTAAGGGGTGAACGTCCCTAAGAGCCACCTCTGGGTTGTATGCTCCCCCCGTGACACCTGCAGGCACTGAGGCCGGTGAGGTACGGTGTTGACCCTGCACAGCACACAGTGACGGTACTGTCAGGGCTCCGGACAGCCAAGCCCTGCTCAGCATCACGCACTGTGTGCCCGGGAGCAGGTCCCCTGACCACTCAGACCCTCAGACTCCTCATCTGAGCGAGCCAGCCATGCAGATGCCCGACAGGGTGCTGGGAGGGCCACTCATGGAGACTGGGCTTTGTACCCTGTGAGGCCGGGCGGGTGCTGGCCAGGGGACACAGGGCTGGGGGAGGGACTTTTTCTTTTTTTTTCTTTTTGAAATGGAGTCTCGCTCTGTTGCCCAGGCTGGAGTGCAGTGGCATGATCTCGGCTCACTGCAAGCTCTGCCTCCCGGGTTCACGCCATTCTCCTGCCTCAGCCTCCCGAGTAGCTGGGACTACAGGCACCCACCACTGCGCTTGGTTAATTTTTTGTATTTGTAGTAGAGACAGGGTTTCACCATGTTAGCCAGGATGGTCTCGATCTCCTGACCTCGTAATCCGCCCGCCTCGGCCTCCCAACGTGCTAGGATTACAGGCATGAGCCACCGCGCCCGGCCGGGACTTTTCTTTTTCTTCTGAGGCCCCCATTCAGTCCGAGGAATGTAGCCTTCATTCAGCGCAACGTACTGTTTGTGTTCTCATTGGTGCTCTCAGACCTCCAGCCAGGTGGTGGAGAGCGAGCACTGCCAGCCACTTCAGTGCAGGATGTGACTGAGCCACAAGGACAGCGGGGTCAGGTGTCCGGGCGCCAGGTAGTTCTCAGAACTTGGTACATGTCAACTTGTCCAGCCCAACTGCAGCCCAGGACAGCCTGTCCCTGTTCCCATTCTACAGACAAGACGCGGAGGCAGCCGGGAGGGTGACCAAGGGGAGCTGTTAAGCCCCAGATGTCTGGTGCAGGGTCCAAGGATGTGACCACATGAAACAGAACACATAGAGGCCGAGGTGGCAAACCTGTTCTGTGGCAGGGACAAGCCGGGGACCCGAGGGTGAGAAAGGTCCTGGCCCCAAATGCAGCTTGGGCCTCCTGACTGTAGCACAGGGGGACCAGCCTCCCCACTGAGGGCTTGGTCTCTAGAGGGTCTGCAGAGATGCTGGCACCTCTTGTGTGGGCAGCTTGAATGCTGACCTCCATAAGATGGGGCCTGGGGGGCCAGTACAGGCCCTGCCATCAGCTGCCCTCCACCAGGGCCCTCTGCAAAAGCCTTATGCTGGTGACCAGCCCCCTGAGGACCACCACTTCAAGGTGTCGGGGCAGCTTGGGAAGACAACCCACCTCTCTCACAACTGTGACCCCACTTTGGGGAGCGCACCCCAAGGACCGTGGCAGCATGTGCTTCCCCACAGCACAGTCTCGCCTCACTTGGCTTTCTGAGGGCTGCCGCACAGCACAGAGGGCTGCAGACCCACATGGCTGCAGGGGAGGGGCTTCAGGCTGGTCTCTGAGGAGCCCCCAGGGACCCTGGCCACTGTGTATCCAGAAATGCACAAGCAGATTTCCCTGGAGGGCTCTGGTGAGGCCACATAGTGGCGTGTGAAGGGGGAACTTGAGGGGGGAACCGGGCTGGGTGGCCAGCATTGCCCTGGGCAGAAGCTAAGGCTAAGGTGGGGGGTAGTGTCCCAGCCCCTCTTCCTCAGGGCCTGTCCCCACCTGTGCAGAAGAGGCCTGGGGTGGAATGTGGCCTGGGGTGGATGGGTGGGGGCTGGGCGTGGAGACCTGCCAGCTCCATCTGTCCGGATGCCTCTTGTGGCCCCCCCAGTGTCAGGGCCGCTCTGAGTTGGCTGAGCCTCTGTCCAGGGCTAGGCCATGGCCCTCCCCGCCCCACGCACTCCAGGCCAGGGGCAGTCAGTGAAGAGGCAGGAAGGTCCAGACAGCTCTACCCCTGGCCAGAGTGCCAGCCCCCGCAGGCAAGAGGGCTTGCTGGGCAGAACTTAGTTGGCGAGGGTGAGGACTGCTGTGGTCACAGGCCTCCCGAAGGACAGGGACCACAGAACCTAGAGGGTGGGAAGGGCTGGGAGCAGGTCTGGAGTGGGGCTCGGGGCTGAGGGTGCACACAGGGGGCCTGCTCAGGGACAGGAAGGACAGCTGCTCACCCTCAAGCTTCCTGCTGGCTATTTAAAGACTCCCTTTTAGTCTAGAACAGTGGCCTTCCCACAGTTTTGGTATTAAAATGTCCTTTTGTGACTGGACCTTGTCTTTTCCTTTTTTGATAAAAAGTTGG